TCAGAAAGAAACTATCTTGACTTAGAAACAGATCTATGCTTAAAATTTTGTAAACACGCTGCAGAGCTTCTCAAACAGAGCACTTAATGTGTGCTCAATAAAGTATAAAATCTTCACACAGGTGAAAGCCAGAGGATGCAGCATCCCCCTTTCCTGCACTTTGTGGCAGAGTCACATCAGTCACATAGACCTGCCTAGCACTCCGCCCCAGAAATATTCTTCAGCTCAACAAAGGCCATAGATAAAGGATGTACTTTCTGAACCCCAAATCCATACACAAGAGTGAGTAAACTTATGAAGACAAAGAGCCTGAATGTTATCTGGTCCTGCTCTGGAAATCTTGGACACACAGTTAGCACCCATGAGAAACCCCAGAGAAAGATGAACCTCTAAATCCAGGGCCAGTTTGGTCTCACAAAGGCTGAGATCCCCAGATTTCCCTATGCCTGCCTACCCACCCCAGGAGAAACTGAATTGGAAGTGTGGGATTTCTACAAAACAGCTGCTAAGTCATCTAACTTCATCATCCTCATCCCACCCAGCTCACCTTTTATTTCTTTATTTTTATTATTTATTTTTTTAAAAAACGGAGATGGCGTTGCCCTCTGTTACCTACCCAGGCTGGTCTCGAACTCCTGGCCTCAAGTGATCTTCCCGCCTCGGCCTCCCAAGTCGCTAGGATTACAGGCCCGGCCTGTGTGTTTACAAAACGTGGGCCTGGCCCTAGCCCACCTTTTACACATACACCCATTAGTTCTCGAATAGGTGAGAACATCCGCTCAGGTGGCCATGGAGGGCGCGGGCGGCTTTCTTCCTCAATAATGCTTGCTCGCCGTGGACGGACCTTACTTTCTCTCTCTGTCCCCTACCCTGAGAGCTGAGTCAGAACCGCCCGTGGGGTTCACTCCGACAGCTCCCAGGCCCGCGCCGCGCCGCGGAAACCGTGACTTGCCAGGCCCCACCTCTGCACGCCCCGCCCCGCCCCCCGCGCCCAACCTCTGCGCGCCCCGCCCCGGTCCGCGCTGACAGAGCGGACCCAGGCCCTCGGCCGCCCCGCGTCATGGCCGCGCCGGCCCCGGTCACGCGGCAGGTTAGCGGCGCCGCCGCCCTGGTCCCGGCCCCGAGCGGCCCCGACAGCGGGCAGCCCCTGGCGGCCGCCGTGGCCGAGCTGCCGGTGCTGGACGCCCGCGGGCAGCGGGTACCGTTCGGCGCGCTGTTCCGGGAGCGCCGCGCCGTGGTGGTGTTCGTGCGGGTGAGCGGGCGGCGGGGCTGGAAGGGAAGCGCTAACTTGCCCTTTCTGCCGTTTTGGCTTTCAGCATTTCCTGTGTTACATCTGCAAGGAATACGTAGAGGATCTGGCCAAAATCCCCAGGAGTTTCTTACAAGTGAGTTTCCCAGCGTGGGCGGCCCAGTGCCCTGATATATACATGTCCTTTTTTTTCTCCTAAGGAAGCAAATGTCACCCTTATAGTGATTGGACAGTCATCCTACCATCATATTGAGGTAAATATCTAGTACATTGGGAGACTAATGAATTGTAAAAATTCCAACCATTCTCTCTTTTCAGCCTTTTTGCAAGCTGACTGGATATTCTCATGAAATCTATGTCGATCCTGAGAGAGAAATTTATAAAAGATTGGGAATGAAAAGAGGTGAAGAAATTGCTTCCTCAGGTAAGACATAACATGTCTCAAATAGAAAACACATGACATCTAAAGACAATTTTCGACATTTCAGGACAGAGCCCCCACATAAAATCAAATCTACTCTCAGGAAGCCTTCAGAGCCTGTGGCGGGCAGTGACTGGCCCTCTCTTTGATTTTCAAGGAGACCCAGCTCAGCAAGGTGGAACCCTCATTTTAGGTCCAGGTAAGCATCAAAGCCCAGGTTCAGCAGTAGACTGCCTCAGCCTTTTATTCTTATTCTCTTCTAGGTAACAACATCCATTTTATACACCGCGATAGGAATAGGTTGGATCACAAACCTATCAACTCTGTTTTACAGCTTGTAGGAGTTCAGCATGTGAACTTTACAAACAGACCTTCAGTTATCCATGTGTGACTTAAAATGCACTCAGTCACTTTCAACTGGACCTTCTGGAATGTGACCTTCAATGCCTGGGTGTAATATCCTCGTGCAGTGTCTAACCTGCTGTCCCTTCCCAGCCTTTGAGGAGTTAGGGAAGCATAAAGGGGGCTTGAACCTGTTGAATTGCATGCTGGGAAGCATCAGTTGTCAAAATATGTTATATACTTCCATTTTATAACTTTTAACATTTTATACAAAAAAAATGAATATACAAAATATAACTTTAAAAGCTATAAAATCATAAATACTCTAAATTATTTTACATTATGGTATATTCAGTCAATGAAAGAGTTTTTTGGCAATATAAATTCTGACAGTATATAAGGGGACAGGAGAACAACACAAGACCATTATATTCAGTGAAGAAGGCAAAATATCAAATCTGTCAACAATGTAACTGCATTTTTATATGTATATATTTGTATTTTTGTATGCTTTGGAAAAAGACAGGAAATAAACACCAAAATGTTGCCAGTAGGTATCTCTGTGTTAAGATTAGTGTTATTATTTTCTTTTCTGTACTTTTCTGTATTTCCCAACTGTTATATAATGAGCATGATTAATATTGTAGGGCCAGGAAAAGGTCTTTAAACATTATAGGACAATTTTATGCCACATAACAACCTTCACAAAAGAGCAAAATTATATAAGCTGTAGTCCACTTTTCCATCGTAATTGCTTTACTCAGAGGAAGTGTGGCAATCCGAACATTTCACATATAGCCAGTGTCCACAGCACCTTCTCAAACTACATACTTGCTATCCGTTTCACTAGGATTTTGGGGGGTTGGGGGAGCTATGGAGAAAAAAATTGTTTTAGATATTTAAGATATGTATTTAAAAATATGGTCAGTGTGCTTTTTGAAAGGGAACTATAAGAATTTTTTTTTTTTTTTTTTTTGAGATGGAGTCTCACTCTGTTGCCCAGGCTGGAGTGCAGTGGCATGATCTCGGCTCACTGCAAGTTCCGCCTCCCGGGTTCACGCCATTCTCCTGCCTCAGCCTCCCGAGTAGCTGGGACTACAGGCACCCACCACCACGCCCGGCTAATTTTTTGTATTTTTATTAGAGACGGGGTTTCACTGTGTTATAACAGCCAGGATGGTCTTGACCTCCTGACCTCATGATCCGCCCACCTCGGCCTCCCAATGTGTTGGGATTACAGGTATGAGCCACCTTGCCTGGCTTTTTTTTTTTTTTTTTTTTTTTTTTTTTTGAGATGGAGTCTTGCTCTGTCGCCCAGGCTGGAGTGCAATGGCTCAATCTCAGCTCACTGCAACTTCCGCCTCCTTGGTTCAAGCAATTCTGCCTCAGCCTCCCAAGTAGCTGGGATTACAGGCACCCGCCACCATACCTGGCTACTTTTAGTAGAGACGGGGTTCCACCATGTTGGCCAGGCTGGTCTCGAACTCCATACCTCAGGTGATCCGTCTGCCTCGGCCTCCCAAAGTGCTAGAATTGCAGGCGTTAGCCACCATTCCCGGCCAAGAATTGTTAAAATTTTTTAAAACTTGGTAACTTAAATGTACACTATGGTTTAGTTATGCATTCCTAGAGAACTGCTATTTCTCACCCTCAAACTGCTCTTATTTGGGAGACTTGTTATCTTTCATTTTTCTAGAATTTTTTTTTTTTTTTTGAGACGGAGTTTCACTCTTGTTGCACAGGATGGAGTGCAATGGCACGATCTCGGCTCACTGCAACCTCCACCTCCCGGGTTCAAGTGATTCTCCTGCCTCAGCCTCCTGAGTAGCTGAGATTACAGGCATGCGCCACCATGCCTGGCTAAGTTTCTATTTTTTAGTAAAGATGGAGTTTCTCCATGTCGGTCAGGCTGGTCTCGAACTCCCGACCTCAGGTGATCTGCCTGCCTCAGCCTCCCAAAGTGCTAGGATTATAGGCATGAGCCACCGCGCCCGGCCTATTTTTCTAGAATCTTAATATGTTTAGTTGGGAGGTGTCCCAGAAATCCTGATGAAAAGTATAGCAAAATCAGAATTTTGGTAATGATTAGCAAGTATAATACTGCTTTGAACTCAGTACTTTTATATGAAGCATATAAAGTTACAAAAAAAACTAATGTATTCAAATATTTGAATATATCTTCATGTTTGTATAATGTTTTTATTCAATAAAAATGAAATTTCTCATTTAAACTATTTTGTGCTTTTTTTATATACTAAAGGTG